CAGAGAAAGGGATGCTGAACAGGCACCTACACGGCTAGACCCCTTCTCTCTAGCACGAGAGGCCCCGTGAGACCCCAGACCCAGAAGTCCAGGCCCCCATCCTCTCCTCCCTCAGACCCAGGAGTCCAGACCCCAGGCCCTCCTCCCTCAGACCCAGGAATCCAGGCCCCCACCCCTCCCCCTCCCTCTGGAGGCACCATGGCAACCAGGCCCCCTGCCCACCATCCCCTCCCCACTAGAGAACCCACTTTCGTTGGAATCTCGCCTGTTTCTAACCAGTTCCTGGCTGGGGCAGGGATGAGCAGAGGGCAAGTGGGAACAGAAAGGGGATGACAGAGGGGAGGGGGCCTCAAGGGGGCAGTGGAGGCAGCTAGGAGAGGATAGAGATGGGGCAAGGAGACTGGTGAGAGGTGGGAAGACAGAGAGAGGGTGACGGGGTTAGGGAGAGGCAGAAAACGATGAAGACAAGGAGGGACGGGGGCCTGGGGAGATGCTGGGGAAACTGATGGAGACTGAAGAGATGGAGCCCAGGAGAGAAGGAGGGAGGAGGAGGGCAGAGAAATCAAGCAAAAGAGTGGTGGAGACGTGGGGACAGAGGGGAGGAGGCAGGGGGGCAGAGAGATGGGGAGAGAATGAGGAAGGGAGGTGGAGAGAGAGGGGTGGGGAAAGGGACTCTAGGAGACAGAGAGAGATAGGAGGAAAAACAGGGAAATGGGAAAGAAGGGATTGGGGCACACAGGGAGTCCCTGAGGTCAGGGGAACCCAGATCTCCACATGGTCTCAGCCTTCCAGTTCCTCTGTAATTCTACCCCGGGGCTTCAAAGAGGAGGTAGAGGAGGCAGCGGTGGGGAGAAGGAGCTGGGGTGGGTGGCCCAGGCAGAGCCTCTCTTGCCACCTTCCTGAGACATCCCTCACCCACCTTCCCAGGATGCAGCCAGAGGTGGAGCCCGTGTGCTTCCCTGCCATGGGCAGCCCCACCATGCACAGGAAGGCAGGTACTGAGCTGTGTCTTTGGGGGAAGGGGTGGACTTCCTCCATCCAGGCAGTGCGTAGTAGCCCGGGCTCACAGTGTGGCCTTAAGCGAGTCACTGGCACTCCAAAGTGAAAGCCATCCCTAGCATTCCTGGATTCACCAGATTCCTGGAGAGCGGCCCCCTTGGACCTCAAACTACATTTCCCATGAGCCTCTGCAGTTCCTTGGCCAATGCCCTGGACTCAGAACTACATTTCCCATGAGCCTCTGGGGCCTAAGCAACACCTCTGAGGCCATTCTTCTCCTAGGTAACCTCACTGTCTTGTCTCCCACCCTGAGCAGGGCAGCTGACACTGGGTTCTCTGTCCTCAGGAGCCCTCCTTATGGACCTGGAGACCCCAGAGGAGATGCAGGCTCGGAGCCTGGGCAGGCCCATCAAATCCTCGTGAGTTGTCCCTGGCCCCCATGACCTCTATCCAGAGGTCCCTGCCTGTTCGCTCTCTCCCTAGAAAGCAGTACCTGCGGCAGGTCATTGCAGAGTACGAGGCACTGGACCGAGAACTCCCGTGCATCCGGAAGTTCCCCACACCACCAGCTTCCCAGCCCCTCTGCCTCTGCATGGAGACCTTGGTGAGTGGACCTGTGCCCTTATTTTCTGCACAACGGGCTGAGGTTCTCTCTCCGACACCCGCAGCCCGAGGAGGATTTTACCCACCTGGAGGTGCTGCAAGCCCTGGAGGCCCAGTTACCAGGGGCCATGGAGAGCGGGCGCGTGAGCAGCATCCGCTTTGAGAACATGAACGTCATCTGTGGGACTGCTGGGCGCCGGAACCGGTGAGTAAGCGGCGGGGGCGGGGCCTGGAGCGGAGTTCCTTTTCCGTCCCCACCCCCCTTACAGGTGGCTCATCGCGGTCACGGACTTCCAGACGCGCTCGCGCTTGCTGCGCTCCGGGCTCAGTCCCCGCGGGCTTGCGCACCAGATCGTGCGCCACGACGACCTCCTGCTGGGCGACTACCGCCTGCACCTGCGCCGCTCCCTGGTCCGGCGGCGCATGCTCGAGGCCCTGGGGGCGGAGCCGAACGAGGAGGCCTGACGCCCGGGCGGGCCCCGGCAGCGCTTGCGCACCGCCCCGCGGGCTGGGGCCACCCACCCGGAGCCCCGGAGGACAGGGGGCGTTGCCTTCCCAGGAAGGAGGCGGGGCCGGCTCGAGGGGGTGGATACTGTGAGTTTAATTATAAAGAATGACCTGGTACAAAAGCCATTTCTCTCTGCAAAATCTTGGTGGGGAG